AAAATTGGCACATCTTGGCTTCCGCAGGTACCAGGGCCTTTAAAAAGGTTCAGCTGGCCGGGCACGGTGGCTCACGCCTATAATCCCAGCACTTTGGGAGGTTGAGGCTGGCAGATCACGAGGTCAAGAGATCAAGACTATCCTGGACAACATGGTGAAACCCCGTCTCTACTAAAAATACAAAAATTAGATGGGCGTGGTGGCGCGCGCCTGCAGTCCCAGCTACCCGGGAGGCTGAGGCAGAGGAATCGCTTGAACCCGGAGGCGGAGGTTGCAGTGAGCCGAGATCGCGCCTCTGCACTCCAGCCTGGGCGACAGAGCATGATTCCGTCTCAAAATAAATAAATAAATAAATAAATAAATAAATTAAAAAAAGGTTGAGTTGAGTCATCGCATGAGGTAAGTCTGTCTCCTCTCCTCACCCATAGGCTGCAGCCACAGGTCCGCACGGAAAACCAGGAGCTCCAAGACTGCCGCACACTCAACATCCAACTCGCGGGGCCGCGGGGACGGCCACAGAAGCCAATCGGCTCCTGCTACATCACAGACCCCGCCCTCAAACCTTGAGGAGCCCGCCCCACGCACTGCTGACCCGGAGCCAAAAGAACTGCGTGGCGTCCGATTCTGGCGTCACTTCCCTTCCCGCGATGGCGGCACAGGGAGCTGCTGCGGCGGTTGCGGCGGGGACTTCAGGGGTCGCGGGGGAGGGCGAGCCCGGGCCCGGGGAGAATGCGGCCGCTGAGGGGACCGCCCCATCCCCGGGCCGCGTCTCTCCGCCGACCCCGGCGCGCGGCGAGCCGGAAGTCACGGTGGAGATCGGAGAAACGTACCTGTGCCGGCGACCGGATAGCACCTGGCGTGAGGGCGGGGCCCAGGGCTGGGGGCGGGGCGGAGCTCAGGGCCAGGGGGTGGGGCGGGGCCTGAGGACAGGCTGTCAGTGAGGCCAAGATCCGGGGGCTGGGAGTGGAGAGGAGGAGGGGCGGGGCTTGAGGAAAGAACGCCGCGTTCCGGGCGCTGAGAAACCAGCCGGGTTGTGGGAGGCTGTTGACCTTGAATTATGCCGAGCGACGCCTACAAACCCACCGCTCAGGCCTTCACCAGGATTGTTCCCATTCCACTTCCTTGCCCAGTCTTAGGCTTCATTCCTTTTTCTTGCTAACGCTGCTTCCTCACCCTCTCTTGTCTCTGCGTCTTCTTTTTCCATTTGTCCCTGGCAGCCATCCGCAGAGAGAAGACCTTCCAGAAACAACAGGCTTCCCTTTCCTAAAGTTCTGCTGCCTTCTCTCATTTTCAAAATTAACCCCAAACTCCTTAGGGTGGCATTCATTTTTGTGACCTCTCCAGTTTCTAGCCAACACTAGGAAAGGGCATTGCCAGGCCAGAACACACTGTGCCCTCTGAAGACCACACGCCCTTTACCACCTGTGCCCTTTGCTTGGAATGCTTTTTCTTCCCTTTCTCCTTGTTTGCCTGCCTAGCTCCTACTCATCCTCTTAGCTTCATATCCTTTGTGATGTCATCCTTGATTCCCCTTCAGGCAAAGTGAGTGGTTCCCTTCTCTATGTTCCTGCAACATTTTTTTCCTACCTCAGTCATAGTTTTTGTAACATTATGTTGTAATTTTCTCTCTCTGTCTTCCTCCATCATACTGGGAACTTCTGGAGGGCAGCACTTCTTGTGATTCATCACTGTGTCCTCTGTACCCGGCAACAACACAGCATAGGGCCAGACACGTAGTGGTTGCCTTACTCATTTATTGAATGCTCTGCTAATTGTCAGGTGCGCTGCTAAAAATTTTGGAGGCATTAATTCACCTTCTAAGGTTGGTACTATTATCCCTTTTGTCTTTTTTTTTTCCTGATGACCCTAGCCTTTTTCCATCACAGATTCTGCTGAAGTGATCCAGTCTCGAGTGAACGACCAGGAGGGCCGAGAGGAATTCTATGTACACTACGTGGGCTGTGAGTGGCTTGGCACATCTGGGCGTGGGTGCCCTGGCAGCACTCTTATGGCCCATACTTACAGTTAACCGGCGGCTGGACGAGTGGGTAGACAAGAACCGGCTGGCGCTGACCAAGACAGTGAAGGATGCTGTACAGAAGAACTCAGAGAAGTACCTGAGCGAGCTCGCAGAGCAGCCTGAGCGCAAGATCACTCGCAACCAAAAGCGCAAGCATGATGAGATCAACCATGTGCAGAAGGTCCGGATCCCTTCCCATCCACGGGCCCAGGATCACCTCTGCCCACTTTTCTTTCCTGGCCCAGACTTATGCAGAGATGGACCCCACCACAGCAGCCTTGGAGAAGGAGCATGAGGCGGTAAGTGGGGCTGGGAAGCTGCCTGCAGGTCCTGCACTGTGCCTCACTCCCACCCTGCCTGCAGATCACCAAGGTGAAGTATGTGGACAAGATCCACATCGGGAACTACGAAATTGATGCCTGGTATTTCTCACCATTCCCCGAAGACTATGGGAAACAGCCCAAGCTCTGGCTCTGCGAGTACTGCCTCAAGTACATGAAATATGAGAAGAGCTACCGCTTCCACTTGGTGAGGCTGGGCCGGCCGGGCCGAGCTGGGCAGGCAGCGAACCTGTTCTCTTGTCCCCGACCAGGGTCAGTGCCAGTGGCGGCAGCCCCCCGGGAAAGAGATCTACCGCAAGAGCAACATCTCCGTGTACGAAGTTGATGGCAAAGACCATAAGGTGAGTGGGTGGCCAGGGGTTGGGAGAGGCCGCCTGAGCCTGTCTCCCCCCTCCTCAACCCTAGATTTACTGTCAGAACCTGTGTCTGCTGGCCAAGCTTTTCCTGGACCATAAGACACTGTACTTTGACGTGGAGCCGTTCGTCTTTTACATCCTGACTGAGGTGGACCGGCAGGGGGCCCACATTGTTGGCTACTTCTCCAAGGTGCTGGGTCTGGAAACTCGGGGTGGGGAGGGCCCCAGCGGCCCTGAGCACCTGCCTCCTGCAGGAGAAGGAGTCCCCGGATGGAAACAATGTGGCCTGCATCCTGACCTTGCCCCCCTACCAACGCCGCGGCTACGGGAAGTTCCTCATCGCTTTCAGTGAGTGGTTCCTGGCCTGTCTGGGAGGGGGAGGATCCTAAGTTCCTCTTTCTACTGCTGCCAGGTTATGAGCTCTCCAAGCTGGAGAGCACAGTCGGCTCCCCGGAGAAGCCACTGTCTGACCTGGGCAAGCTCAGCTACCGCAGCTACTGGTCCTGGGTGCTGCTAGAGATCCTGCGGGACTTCCGGGGCACACTGTCCATCAAGGACCTCAGGTGAGGGGGCCTCCCGGGCCCTGGGGGCAGGAGGTCTGGCATTTGCTCTCATCCCTTTTTGCAGCCAGATGACCAGTATCACCCAAAATGACATCATCAGTACCCTGCAATCCCTCAATATGGTCAAGTACTGGAAGGGCCAGCACGTGATCTGTGTCACACCCAAGCTGGTGGAGGAGCACCTCAAAAGTGCCCAGTATAAGAAACCACCCATCACAGGTGGGTGGGGGGCTGCTGTGTGTCGGGGGCGGCCAGCCCTGCCTCCCGCCCCTTCTCCCCACAGTGGACTCCGTCTGCCTCAAGTGGGCACCCCCCAAGCACAAGCAAGTCAAGCTCTCCAAGAAGTGAGCAGCCTGGCCCCTGCTGTCGGACCTGAGCCTCCTGGCTCCCAGCCTGTAAATATGTATAGACCTGTTTTGTCATTTTTTTAATAAAGTCAGTTCTGGTGGCCCTGGACTTTGGAGGGGAAGGGGAGGCCAA